CTCATCTGTACGAGGGGAGTATGGGCCCACCCTACATCTCACAGCAGCTGTGGGGATTGTGCAGGACAGCGCTTGTTGAATGCTGAGTCCAGGGCCTGGCAGGTAGCAGGCACTCAGCTGCCTCAGCACATGGCAGGATCATCCACGCAGACCGTTCCCAAGTTCCATGTTCCTCACAGCTACAGTACAGCAGGAAACTGCCCTGGACATGGAGTCAGGTGACTGATCTTGTCATGGCAGGTGGGACCCTGACCACAGGCCCTGAGTGCTCTGTGCTGTAGTGTCCCATAGTAGGTGAGCTCCAACTGTGCCTCGGTTTCCCCATCTGTAAAATAGGAATAATAACACCTGCCTCATAGGGTGACTGGGAGTGTAAAAAGGCTTGATCGGTGTCTGGCACTGGTCAAGTCCTCAACAAATATTCGCGTGCATTGTTTATGTGGTAGGTGCTAAGTAGGATGCGTTAAGTGGGCTAAGGAAGGAATGATGAGGATGAAAGATCTGGCTGCCGAAAGGGATCTGGGACCAGGTTCCCGTGTCCAGTCCTGGGGACGGGCAGGTTGGAGGGCTGGCGTGGCTTGGGGAGATGAGGCACATTAAGCGGGTGCTTCCAGAGGTCGGGACGCACCCCCAGGAGCTGGCCTAAGCTCCCCCTCCCGCCCGAGTTCTCTGTTCCTCTTTGCAGGCTTCTAGCCACCACCAGCGATGATGACCTTCCCGGGGACCTGCAGTCGCTGTCGTGGCTCACGGCGGTGGATGTGCCTCGGCTGCAGCAGATGGCAAGTGGCCGCGTGGACCTGGGTGGCCCCTGCGTGCCACATCCACACCCAGGTAGGCTCAGGGACAAGGTAGGCAGGGAGGAGGGTGATATAGGAGAGGGGTGATTCCCAGCCCTGCCACCCACCCACTGTGCAGCCATGACCCGGTCTCCCAGTCTCTCTGGGCCTCTCTTTCTGCATCTGTAAAATGGGACAAATGCTCCCTTCCTTAGAGAGATGTGGTTTATCATTTGCTTAACTGTGCGCCAGGCCCTGGGCGAGCTAAGGTTTCTGTGAATAGAGTCCCGCTGCCACACTGGTGCATCTTGAACCTCTAGGGCAGTTGGCAAACTACAGCCCGTGGGCCAAATGCAGCCTACGACCTGTTTTTGTACAGCCTTTGTGTTAGGAATGGATTTTACATTTTCCAAGGGTTGTAAAAACACAGAGACCATCTGGCTGGCAAAGCCTGAAATATTTGCCATCTGGCCCTTCACAAAAGAAGTTTGCTGCCCCCTGATCAAGAGGATTCCAAGAGATAATGTGTGGAAAGTGCTGAGTGTAGGGGCTGGCACACAGTCGATGCTCAATAAAAGGCAGCTAGTGGCAGTTAGGTGCAATCATAGCAAATGGATAAAATGCTTAGAGACACAGAAAGTATTGAAGAAAAGCAAAACAGTGACAAAACAATAAACAACAGTATATTAAAAGTACCAGTGGTTGAAAAATACTTGTCTAGGATTATTTATTTCATTGGGCAAATCGTTCTTGGGCAAAGCATGTACAGCAGGGGTCAGCAAATTTTCTGTCAAGGGCCAGGTAGTAAATATTTTAGATTTTGTAGGTCAACTGATCTGTCAAAACAATTCAACTTTGCCATCGTAACACAAAACCAGCCACAGCCAATATGTAAATGAATCAATGCAACTCTGTGCCAATAAAACTTTATTTACAAAAACAGAGTTTGGCTGCCAGTTTGCCAACCCCTGATCTAGAACGCCCAGGGAACAGCTGTGTGATCTCAGCCAAGTGCTTTCTGCCCTGACTGGTTTCCACATCTGCAGCAAAAGTGTAACAGAACTGCCTGCATGGGACATTGTGAGGATTCAATGCAGAAAGTGCCTTGAATGCGGAGGTGTTTAACAAATGGTGAAATAAGGACGCCTCTCCTCTTCTTTCCCCACTGTGGCTGCTGGGTACTTTCTGTGGGCCTGTTACTGTGCCAGGCATTTGGAGCAATGAATGATATAAGTTGTGGTCCCAGTTCTTAGAAAGCTGATGATCTGGTCAGAGAGAGAAGGACAAGACAAACAGATCTAGGGACAGTGGCAGCCAGAACTCAGAAGAGAGCTGAAGGACCCAGAGGGCTTCCTGGAAGAGGTGGCCCTAGGGCAAGACCATCCTGCAGGTCAACTTTGCTTGATTGGAGGTGGCTGCCTAAAATCAGGCTAGAGCAGTAAGAATCTGTGATAGATTAGCAATGTCTGTCACAAGCCCAGCACAAGATGGGGGAAGTATGTCTGCCATTCTCATCCTGTGTGGAGCAGCAGGGCTTGGCAAAGGGGAGAGGAGGCACAAAGGTACTTTGGACCTAAACCTAGAGGCACTCGGGCCCAGCAGCGTCTCTGTGCTTCTCTCCGGCAGGTGCCTTGGCTGGGGTGGCCGACCTGCATGTGGGAGCCACTCCAAGTCCCCTTCTCCATGGCCCAGCAGGCATGGCCCCCCGAGGCATGCCAGGTCTGGGCCCCATAACTGGCCACAGAGACAGCGTAAGTGGCACTGCATGGACTGCGGAGGGCGGGTGACCCTCTGTCTCCTCCTCTTCCTGCCCAGCAGATGAGCCAGTTCCCCGTGGGGGGCCAGCCCTCATCTGGCCTGCAGGACCCGCCGCATCTGTACTCACCTGCCACCCAACCACAGTTCCCGCTCCCCCCGGGTGCCCAGCAGGTACCAAGGGCTCAGGGGAGCCCTGGACTGAGGCCACTTTCTCCCTGCCCCTGCCTGTGGGAAGTGCCCTCCTGTGGGCCTCTATGGCCCCCCATTTGGGGTGCGGCCCCCCTACCCCCAGCCCCACGTGGCTGTGCATTCATCTCAAGAACTGCACCCCAAACACTACCCCAAGCCCATCTACTCGTACAGGTGAGGTCCAGGGTGGGCCGGGTCAGGGCCAACTGCCCTGCCCTGCCCCACCTCCTGCCCCCAGCTGTCTGATCGCCATGGCCCTGAAGAACAGCAAGACAGGCAGCCTGCCTGTGAGCGAGATCTACAGCTTCATGAAGGAGCACTTCCCCTACTTCAAGGTGAGTCCCAAGCTAGGGTAGGGGTGCTGGAGGGAGGCCTCTGAATGCCCATGTGTCTTCATAGACGGCCCCCGACGGGTGGAAGAACTCGGTGCGGCACAACCTGTCTCTGAACAAGTGCTTCGAGAAGGTGGAGAACAAGATGAGCGGCTCCTCCCGCAAGGGCTGCCTGTGGGCTCTGAACCTGGCCCGCATCGACAAGATGGAGGAGGAGATGCACAAGTGGAAGAGGAAGGACCTGGCTGCCATCCACCGGAGTATGGCCAACCCTGGTGAGGGCCGGACAGCCCGCAGTGCGCGCACAGGTTCTGAGTGACCTCTCCCACTTGCCTGCAGAGGAGTTGGACAAGCTGATCTCCGACCGGCCTGAAAGCTGCCGGCGCCCCGGCAAACCGGGGGAACCAGAGGCCCCCGTGCTGACTCACGCCACCACAGTGGCCGTGGCGCATGGCTGCCTGGCTGTCTCCCAGCTCCCACCCCAGCCACTGATGACCCTGTCCCTGCAGTCAGTCCCCCTGCACCACCAGGTCCAGCCCCAGGCACATCTTGCTCCAGACTCTCCAGCACCAGCCCAGACCCCGCCACTGCACGCCCTGCCGGACCTCAGCCCCAGCCCGCTCCCCCACCCCGCCATGGGAAGGGCTCCTGTAGACTTCATCAACATCAGCACCGACATGAACACTGAGGTGGATGCCCTCGACCCGAGCATCATGGACTTCGCTCTGCAGGGTGAGGCTGGAGGAATGGAGTGATGGGAATGGCCAGCTCACCCTAATGCTTTTGTCTTTGAAAGGGAACCTGTGGGAGGAGATGAAGGATGAGGGATTCAGCTTGGACACACTGGGCGCCTTTGCAGACTCCCCGCTTGGCTGTGACCTGGGGGCCTCAGGCCTAACCCCTGCCTCGGGTGGCAGCGACCAGTCCTTCCCAGACTTGCAGGTGACGGGTCTCTACACAGCGTACTCCACTCCGGACAGTGTGGCTGCATCGGGCACCAGCTCCTCCTCCCAGTACCTGGGTGCACAGGGGAACAAGCCTATAGCCCTGCTTTGAGCTGTCAGCCTCACCTGCCCTGGAACCCCGGCACCCGGCTTGGGCAGAGAACTGACTAGAACAGGGTGTTCCCAGAAGGCAGGTCCCTCATTGTCCCCGAAGCCTCTCCTGGACCTGTGGCGAAGTTGCCGGCTGGACAGGGAAGCGGTTCCCCTCAGCAGCCCCTCTCCTTCTCGTGCCTCCCCCTGGAGCTTCCGGAGCAGTTTCTGGGGGCTCTTCCAAGTCAGAAGAATGGAGGAAGGTGGACAAGCAACCCAGCATCCCCCGACCCCTTGACACTCCTCCGAGGCCTGAGCCGCAATGCCTGCCCGTGTTGAGTGAGACTTCTCCATCCTGGATCCTGGCTGCGTGACCTCAGTGACCTGCACCCCATTTTGGGACACCTTGGTGCATTAAGGAAACACCCTGGGGTGAAAGCCCTTGAATTCATCCTCATGGGAAATGGCTGAGTGGATCAAACCTCAGCCGCAGCCTCCGGGGGACAGGCCCAGGGCGGGAAATGGAGCCGGAGAAGCTTGAGCCTCTCTCTTGGACAGGACAAGCTGAACTCTGAAATGGGAGCCGGTCCAGGTGGCCTTCAGCCCCACCTTTCCGATAGTCTGTTAGAATTTTATTAGCGCAGATTCCTGGGCCATGCCGGGTACCGTGACCTTGTGTAAATTTATTTATATTTATTGTGGCCCATCCACCCCACTTCTGCAAACCCATCCCGAGGCCTCTGGAATGGGACTCCTTCTCCCTCCCTACCTCCCAGCCATCCTAACTCCTACAGGCCAGAGAATGACATCTCTAACTGGCTCATAATCCCTTGGCAGCCTGGGGCTACTTTTTAGAACCAGCAAGCACTGTTGATACTGTGAAACATCCCATTTTTTCCGTATTAGAGACCAGATATTTTTCTACCTGTTCATGATTCACATCTCTTCTTGCATGTACCTAAGAGGGGCGGTGCCATTGTTTGGGGGCTTGGGGGGCTTTCAAAGGGGAAAATGCGATGGGAGAGGGAGGAACTGGAGGGGGGTGCTTTTGTACTGGGATTTAAGACACCCCTGATGGAATGAAAGCCAACTGAACCACGTAAAGCTCGAACCACGTGGCAAGTGGTGGACAAAACTTCAACGCATGATATTTATTGGCACTTCCTCACCTCCCTTTGCCCTGCAGCTGTTTTTATGCTTCTTTTTCTCTCCTTGCTAATTACTGACTCCCCAAGTGGCAAGTTCCGCAGATAGCTGGGTTAGAAGAGAGACAGGGGAGTGAGCTAGTCAAATGTGAAAAATGCTCTCCCAGCAAAGCTGAGACAAAATTGGAGAAGCTGCAGCCTCACGCACCATCCCCCTCTTTCCACCAGATGGATGTTGACTTGGTGTCTGGGAGTTCCCGAACCCTAGAGCCAGGATGTTCTGTTTAATCAACAGCTCAGCCAGCTGCCTGGGAGTTTTGGCATTAAGCCCCGCCTTGAAGGGCGAGCTTTAAGTTTTTCCCAGTTCTGGAACTTTCTACCGAGTATCCACCACCCTTAGACACAATCCCAGTGCTACCCGTCTGACCTGCACTGCTCATCTGCTTTGTGTAACATGACCCCTGATAAGATGTTGAAACTGTTATTCACAAAGACTCCGTGTTTGGGCAACATCAAGACTGTAAGTGTAGAATTGAGCAACTGTCTTCTATCAATAAAGGCTGAATGGCAGCTCTGTGGCTCGTGAGAAGGTCAAAGGGAGA